ATTTTCTGAATTAAATAAATACTTCATACAAAGCAGGTAAAAATATAAATATTCTTCTTCTGGTCCCTGACACTAACTTTCCAACATCTTCTAAAGTTAACTGGAGTTCAAAACCGTAATGTAAATCAACAGCTACTGAATCTACTCCTTCTTACTAAACTCAGTACCTGCAAAGTCCACTTCCATTATTGGGGTTGCAGAAGATGGTTTCAGAAGTAATGGCACAGAGATTGAAACCATTTGCTGCCTTTGTCTTTCTTTTAGAATGCAGATTCCAAACATCTTTTTCTATATGAAACTTGCCAAAATTTTTTCTTATAATTTAAAATATCTTTTAATGTAGAGTTTACTTTGTAAGCCTGAAAGACGAATTTTGTAGGCATTCGCTCTGCTTCCTTTTCAGAGCTTAAATCATATACTATTATCCAATGATAATTGTCACCTTTCTTTCCTGTCCTCAATTACCTTCGATTAACAACAATGATAATATATTAATAATACCCTCCATTTCCCTCCAAGCAATTATAGGCATTTTAGTTACATTAACTAATATCAACCCATCAACCCTGTAAGGAAGGGAAGGGAAGATATTATTTTAATGAAGAGGATGTTTGAGCACTGTGACTTACCCAAACAAAAAACAGCTGAGGTGGACCAAGCAAGGATTTCTTGTCTTAGGTAGGAAAACATCTCAGCCAGGTGTTTATCAATTTGTCAGGATATTCCTCCAGGGTTGACTCAGTATTCATTGTTCAAAAAGCTGATGTCTATTGAAGATTGTCTCCGTTCCACAAGTAATATTTGTCAGGTGACTTGGGTGTAAATCTTTTTGCTAGAAGCTAAAATCATTGACCAGAATTTAATTTTACATGCTAATTTTCTGTCTCTTAATTTGGAGGTAAATAAAATGAGTCAAATGCTGGTGCCTAGAATCTTTAGTCTTGCTGCTGTTGCCCATTGGCCATTTCAGAAGAGTCACGTGATGAAGACGCTCTTTAAATTAAACTACTGGCAGCACCGTAATGCCTATATTTCTTTGGTTTTCAATTACGAGTGGCTCTTCTCAGCAAGTGTTCCATGATGGTTGAGCCCTTCTTGGGAACCTGGAAGCTGGTCTCCAGTGAAAACTTTGAGGATTACATGAAAGAACTGGGTGAGAAATACCATTACAAATTTGGAAATTGGTAATAAGGTCCAAGGCTATCTCTGTCTTGTAGGAGTGAATTTCGCAGCCCGGAACATGGCAGGGTTAGTGAAACCGACAGTAACTATTAGTGTTGATGGGAAAATGATGACCATAAGAACAGAAAGTTCTTTCCAGGACACTAAGATCTCCTTCAAGCTGGGGGAAGAATTTGATGAAACTACAGCAGACAACCGGAAAGTAAAGGTCAGAACTAATTCTTCCTGGTGTTCAACAATTTGCTACTTCTGATTTCTTTATGCATTTATAGAGCACCATAACATTAGAGAATGGCTCAATGATTCACGTCCAAAAATGGCTTGGCAAAGAGACAACAATCAAAAGAAAAATTGTGGATGAAAAAATGGTAGTGGTAAGTTTTCTTTAAATTGAAGTCTTTATATGACCAGCTCTAATAGATTCCTCTTTGCTTTTAGGAATGTAAAATGAATAATATTGTCAGCACCAGAATCTACGAAAAGGTGTGAAGAAAGGTCCACAGCAATGAAAACTTGTTCACTGACAAGGAACTGGTACCTGAAGAAGATATGCCTCAGGGCTGGTGATTTTTAAAAAATGTCTCAATATAAATTTGCTTAATAAAAGCATCAAATTAAGTGCAGTTTTGAAGCTATTTAATAATGAGGATT